TGTGATAGCGCACTTCCCAGCCAGGCTGATATGTAGACTTGGCTGCCTGTGTATCTTTTCCCCATAGACTGTGAGCTTCCTTTTATGAATAATAATTGTAGCTAGCATTTAGTAGGGTGCTCCTACCTGTTAAACTCTATGATGAGTGCTTTACATAGATTATATCATTTATTCACTAAACAGTCCTTTAAAATGGTGCTATATTCACTAAACAGTCCTTTAAAATGGTGCTATATTCACTAAACAGTCATTTAAAATGGTATTATTCTTCTTCATCTTACAGGTAAACAAACTAAGGCAAAAAAAAAAGTGAAATAATAAGTGCCAGTACACAGAGCTAGTAAGGAATAGGGTCTGCCAGGTCCCAAAAAGCATGCCATCACCTTTGCCCCATACTGCCTCTGGTACAGATAGAGGTAATGTCTTATTTATCACTGCCATCCACTGGACCCAGCTTAGTGCCTGACACACAGAGGGGCTCAGTCAATGCTGATTGGTTTGAGGTGGAGCAAAAATGCTTAGCAGGGTGAGCACCTTTGCTGTGATTGAGTATCTGATTCTCTATGAAGAGAAGGGGAGTCCTGAGCCAAACACATTCCTCTGGCTCCTGGCTGTCATCTTTATTTGCCCGGCTTCTTTGCTCTTCCTCCTTCCTAACTGCACCGTTTGGATTCAAAGCTGGAGCTTAATGCAGATAAAGGGAAAACAGAACTTTGAATGACCACTGTGGGACTAAGAGAGGAGAAACAAGAAATTTGACAGATGAGGAATAAAGTGAGGAGAAGAGAAAATGATTAAGCTTTATCACTTTAACTTAATATTTAACCTAATGAAAACAAAATCTTATTTGAAATTGGAAAAATCAATGTATTGATTGCTGGTTCATTGCCCTCTTCTTTATGATTTGACAGTCTGTGAATAATCTAATGGGTGTGGCTTAAAGACCTAGATCATGTGTGGAACTGGAATCGGGTGTTATTCAAGCAAAAAAAATAAATAAATACCTATGCAATACACCTGCTTTATGCACTTGAGCAGGGAAGAAATCCACAAGGACTCACCAGTCTCCTGGTCTGCAGAGAAGACAGAATCAACATGAGCACAGCAGGAAAAGTAAGCAAAAAATATATTACTGTTGGAACTATCACTGGTGCCATCTCTCTGTTTGCTTTTCTAGGTAATCAAATGCAAAGCAGCTGTGCTATGGGAGTTAAAGAAACCCTTTTCCATTGAGGAGGTGGAGGTTGCACCTCCTAAGGCCCATGAAGTTCGTATTAAGGTGAAATACATTTTTCCATTTGTATTTAAGTTTCTTTTATAAACATCTTCTCTTCACTCTGTAGATGGTGGCTGTAGGAATCTGTGGCACAGATGACCACGTGGTTAGTGGTACCATGGTGACCCCACTTCCTGTGATTTTAGGCCATGAGGCAGCCGGCATCGTGGAGAGTGTTGGAGAAGGGGTGACTACAGTCAAACCAGGTACAGGATTCACATTCAGGAAACATGATGGTATTGTAAAAGAATTTGTTTTATCCCTCTCCAGGTGATAAAGTCATCCCACTCGCTATTCCTCAGTGTGGAAAATGCAGAATTTGTAAAAACCCGGAGAGCAACTACTGCTTGAAAAACGAGTAGGTTTCTGATGCTCTCCCTGCGCAGACATGCCTTTGTGTGTCTTTGTATTGCACTGTCCAGTGTAAGCAATCCTCAGGGGACCCTGCAGGATGGCACCAGCAGGTTCACCTGCAGGAGGAAGCCCATCCACCACTTCCTTGGCATCAGCACCTTCTCACAGTACACAGTGGTGGATGAAAATGCAGTAGCCAAAATTGATGCAGCCTCGCCTCTAGAGAAAGTCTGTCTCATTGGCTGTGGATTTTCAACTGGTTATGGGTCTGCAGTCAATGTTGCCAAGGTAAGAATGGCAATGGGTGATAAAAACAGTTAATAATCCATTTTTGCATTTTCTGAAAACACAGGTCACCCCAGGCTCTACCTGTGCTGTGTTTGGCCTGGGAGGGGTCGGCCTATCTGCTATTATGGGCTGTAAAGCAGCTGGGGCAGCCAGAATCATTGCGGTGGACATCAACAAGGACAAATTTGCAAAGGCCAAAGAGTTGGGTGCCACTGAATGCATCAACCCTCAAGACTACAAGAAACCCATCCAGGAGGTGCTAAAGGAAATGACTGATGGAGGTGTGGATTTTTCATTTGAAGTCATCGGTCGGCTTGACACCATGGTATGTACCATGACATGCCCTGAGATTTCTGCGTTAAGAATGCTAAGTGTTCACTTTATTCCAGATGGCTTCCCTGTTATGTTGTCATGAGGCATGTGGCACAAGTGTCATCGTAGGGGTACCTCCTGATTCCCAAAACCTCTCAATGAACCCTATGCTGCTACTGACTGGACGTACCTGGAAGGGAGCTATTCTTGGTGGTATGTAGTTAGGCTTCAGAGCCAAATTCTCATGAATCTAACAATGATACCATCTTCTTTTCAGGCTTTAAAAGTAAAGAATGTGTCCCAAAACTTGTGGCTGATTTTATGGCTAAGAAGTTTTCATTGGATGCATTAATAACCCATGTTTTACCTTTTGAAAAAATAAATGAAGGATTTGACCTGCTTCACTCTGGGAAAAGGTAGATTTTTTAGTTAGTTTTCTGTTTTGCTTGCTAATACAATGTCTCTTCTTTCCTATTGCAGTATCCGTACCATTCTGATGTTTTGAGACAATACAGATGTTTTCCCTTGTGGCAGTCTTCAGCCTCCTCTACCCTACATGATCTGGAGCAACAGCTGGGAAATATCATTAATTCTGCTCATCACAGATTTTATCAATAAATTACATTTGGGGGCTTTCCAAAGAAATGGAAATTGATGTAAAATTATTTTTCAAGCAAATGTTTAAAATCCAAATGAGAACTAAATAAAGTGTTGAACATCAGCTGGGGAATTGAAGCCAATAAACCTTCCTTCTTAACCATTCTACTTGTGTCATCTTTGCCATTGAGAAAA